TACAGACAGCGCCACCACGCCCGGCTAACTTTTTGTTTTTGTTGTTGTTTTTGAGACAGAGTCTCGCTCTGTCACTAGGCTGGAATGCAATGGCTGGATCTCAGCTCACTGCAACCCACACCTCCCAGATTCAGGATTCTTCTGCCTCAGCCTCCCAAGTAGCTGGGACTACAGGCACATGCCACCACACCCAGCTAAATTGTATTTTTAGTAGAGACAGGGTTTCACCATATTGGCCAGGATGGTCTCGATCTCTTGACCTCGTGATCCGCCCACCTTGGCCTCCGAAAGTGCTGGGATTACAGGCATGAGCCACCGCGTCCAGCCTAATTTTTGTTTTTTTAGGGGTTTCACCATGTTGGCCAGGCTGGTCAGCCTCCCAGAGTGCTGGGATTACAAGCACGAGCTGCCACGCCCAAGCTGACTCCCTATGATTTCATCTCTGACCCAACCAATCAGCTTTCCGGACTCACTGCCCACCACCCACCAAATTATCTTTAAAAACTCTGATCCCTGAATGCTTAGGGAGACTGATTTGAGTAATAAAACTCCAGTCTCCCGCACAGCTAGCTCTGCGTGAATTACTCTTTATTGCAATTTCCCTGTCTTGATAAATCAGCTTTGTCTAGGCAGTGGCAAGGGGAACACGTTGGGCAGTTACTCTTTGCGTGTGTCCAGATCTCACCAGTCCTTCAAGTCCAGCTCGAAGGAGCCTTCCATGATCCCTTTGTCCATCCCAATCTCTGCCTCTCCTGCTGTTGATTGCTTAGCACCAGTGCGTGGCTACCTATCTATCTCTTAGATTAATCTTGCCTCTCCAGCTCATATCAGAATTTAGGTTTCTCTTGCCCTCCTGTGGTCACTGGGGCTTGTACCAGCCGACAGATGTGCCCCACAGAGTGGCTACTAGGCATTTGTAGGGAGGGCTGGATGGGAGGGCCCAGGCAGGATTCCTCTCTATCTCTGCCCTGCTCTCCTCCACAAAACCCTGAAGGCCTGAAGCCTGCCCCTTAAGTCACAGATTCCTTAGGTGACTTCACAGGGTAGTGATGACCTCACAAGCTTCCAAAGTTTCCATGGCAGCGTGACTACACACCTGCGTCCTAGAGAAGCCTCCCTACCATTTCTCTGTAAGATACCAATCTGTTTGGTTGGCTGAGAGAGAATGACTGACCGGATCCTCTATATTGTCTCTAACATGTCCTCTGTCCCCTGGGAGGGCAGCGCAGCAGGTAGGCATACAGGGGGCATCTATACAGGAGGCGTAAAAGTGACTAATTCTGGTTTTCTTTCCAGCTGCAGTGCCTGCCACTTCTCCTCCCACACCTGGGCACTACCATGTTCTCTACCGAGGGTGTGGAGAAACTCAGGTAGGCTGGCATGGGGAGACGTACTGCCTGGTTGGTGGCTACCGGGTCCATGGGGATGCTCCTTTGGCCACCCCAACAAAGGCTGAAGCAGAGAAGCCAGCCCCCAGGCGTGCTCCCAAGAGACGTCAAGCTACGATAGAGTCAGATAAAGACCTGGGTTGCTCTAGCCCCAAAATTCGGCGCTTGGAGCATCGTGGCAGGAGACTGACCCCACAGAAGCTTGCTGGCTGAGCCATTTGGGAGAAAGGACAAATGTTTAGCTGTCTAAGACAGCTAATGCCTCTTCTGCGGTGACCTCCCCTGCCCACCACTGCAGATAGAGCCTGAGTCATTCTGCCTATGCCTTCCTCATCCAGAAGCCCCCTTCCATGCTAACTACCCATGGCCAAGGAGCCTCAGAAACTGTGGTTTAAAATGAGAGGTTGCTTTGAACATCCCAAGGCTGAAGACGGCCTGGAAGAAAACCTGATGTTCCTCTACTCATCTCTCCAGAGTCCCTTTTTGGGCAGAAGATAGAAATAGTCTGCACTCTGCTAGCCGAGGAGTCAAGTGCAGAGAGGGAGTGCAGCATAGCCCAGTAAGGGCTTGATCTACCAGATGGGTCTTTGCTTTGAGTCACTGCCAGCAACTACCAGCACAAACCAGGAGGGCCAGGACTTGCTGAAACTGGAAGCAGCAGCCCATGGCTAGTCACAGCAGGAGAAAGCCTCCTGCTTGGCATCTCAGGAGGTAGAAGAAAGAGACCTGGGGAGACCTGCCACCTACAGCAAGAACAATAAGGAGGAAGTTGAGCAACATCCCCCTGAAGCTCACATGTTACTTTATTTCCTGCCCATTATGGCCCCAGTGAGGTCCCTACTGCTCAATTTAAAAAAAAATTAAAAAAATTATTTTTCCATAACAGTATTTGACTTGATCATCTTTTTTTTTTTTCT